CACAGACTTGAGTTTCCAGGTAGATTGATTTGATGTTGAATGGCCTCAAGTCATACAAAATGATGATGATTGTAGACGCAGCATTGGAGAAGACCTTCTCTAACCTAAACGTTGGAATATAATTAAGGCTATTATATTTTTAACAAGAAAACTACTCTGTAGCCACTAAAAAACACTTACTAAAAACTTTATCGCGGCCGGGCGCGGTGGCTCACGCCTGTAATCCCAGCACTTTGGGAGGCCGAGGCGGGTGGATCATGAGGTCAGGAGATCGAGACCATCCTGGCTAACAAGGTGAAACCCCGTCTCTACTAAAAAAAATACAAAAAATTAGCCGGGCGCGGTGGCGGGCGCCTGTAGTCCCAGCTACTGGGGAGGCTGAGGCAGGAGAATGGCGTGAACCCGGGAAGCGGAGCTTGCAGTGAGCCGAGATTGCGCCACTGCAGTCCGCAGTCCGGCCTGGGCGACAGAGCGAGACTCCGTCTCAAAAAAAAAAAAAAAACTTTATCGCTGGAAGTAATAATTGTTATTATATAATGTGAAATAATATGTCACATAGTAATGAACTTGGAGCTACAAGAAATCTTTAATTTTATTCATACCCCATTTTCAAAGTTAGATATTTTTCTCCTGTACAGGGGAATGACGGTATAGAAACTTACCTTTATTGATGATTCATGAGGCAGGCACATAGCATGAAATGTGCTTGTATATAGTACTTCTTTTAATTTGTAAACTGGTTATTAATTTCCAGACATGGTTGGCTAAATAAGAGATCCCATAAGTATGCAGAAAGATTTCAGTGGATCAAAGGGAGTCTTGAAAGATGATAGTCTGGTTTGGAAGCACTAATTTCCTTACTTCCCATGTCACAGTCTTCTTTTGGCCTCCTTGTTTACTGTCCAATCCCCTTGCTATAAGGCAATTCCTCTTGTCTTTTTCTCAAAAATATTTCCTTAAATTTTACCTGTAATGTACGGGTTTGTTGTTTCAGGAACTGGTGACACTCAGGGATGTGGTCATCAACTTCTCTCAGGAGGAATGGGAATATCTGGATTCTGCTCAGAGGAACTTGTACTGGGATGTGATGATGGAGAACTACAGCAACTTACTCTCACTGGGTAAATTTATCTGCCTTAAATAACTTAGAATAAATGCTCATTCATATTCTCAATATTTATTCAGGTCTACATTGAGACAGATATCGGTACAATGGTGACCAAGACCAATACAGACCCTGCTCTCATGGAATTGACATACTAGTTCTTGAGATGTATAATAAACAAGTAAACAGATAAGTAGAGAACATATATAGTGATATGTATAAGAATAAAGGGATGGTGTGTGATGGAGAAAGAGCTAATTCAGACAGTGTGGTCAGAAACCAATCTCTGTGGTCTTAATTTGGCATTTTATAGATACACAGTTCCTTTTCAGTGGTTCACCTAATGTTTTTGCAATTGGAAGTCCTCATTGGAATCAGTGTGTTTCAATTTGTCATTCCTTTTATATATTAGTTGCTGTCATGTTCTTTGGTAAACTTTTGTAATTCTAGTAGGAAAGGCAAAGAGGCTTTTTTTATTATATGTCTTTTATATTACTGTAAGTAAGTAGCCACCTCAAATGGTGCACTAGAAATTTTCATACCTTCTATTAAGTCTCATTATGTTTATTGATTTTATTGGTTCAGTATACATTAGCCCACCAGAGTCTGATTTTTGATGTCCAGCTGTATGAATATTGGATGAAATTTTGATATACTGATACCATGTTTCTTATGGTGATTTCTGTGTGCTTTGGCTTTATCCTTTAACCTTTGAATTTATTCTCACTTTTTGTCCAAAGCTTATCCAAGGCTCATTCCATACCCTCCCTATCCCAGACCCAGCATTGAATTGGATATGAGTGCATTTTTCTGGTTTTGTTTAGTTTAGCATGTTTCAGTACATAAACTTTTTTCCCCTCATTTGACTCTTGTATTGTCAAAATGGTGGCACTTTAGCTCCCGCAAACTATTTTTGTGTCCCTTTGATGTGACCCACTGTTGTAAAACTTTTTTCTTTCTGGCAAAACATTACAGGTTACATCTCATACCTCCCCTGGTCCAGATCATGATTCAGGTCTTTGTTCTAGGATTCCTGGCTTATTATCTGGTTTATTTCAATAACAAGGACAATAAGTCATGGTTATGATTTTTCTGTTTCATGGAGTGAGTGAACATTTTATCTCATTCCAGGAATTTGTTTTTTTCCAACTATTGTTGCTTTTTGGGTTGGTTTTAAATATTCCTTTACCAAGAAATTCATTCATTAGTCTACATTTTCAGCTTTATTAGCATAGGAGTCTTAATAACATTTTGTGTATGTTTTCATCACCTAGTGATTGTTTGCTAATTCCTCACCTTTTCTTTAGGTCACTGTTCTTTATACATTGGTTATTTTTACTTTTTTAAAAAAAAGCATTTAAGTTTTTACTTTTTATGAGACAAATGTATTTGCGTTCCATAGATGTCAGTTAGAAATGTTTTCAACATCATGGTTCTCTACAAACTTTGTGATTTCAGTTACATTTCCACATTGACTCAACAGTTATTTAATAGTGAGCTTCTTTTTTTTTTAAGACGTAGTCTCACTCTGTTGCCCAGCCTGGAGTGTGGTGGCGCAGTCTCAGCTCACTGCAACCTCCGTCTCCCAGGTTTGAGCGATTCTCCTGCCTCAGCCTCCCAAGTAGCTGGGATTACAGGCATGTGCCACCGTGCCTAGCTAAGTTTTTTTGTATTTTTAGTACAGACGGGGTTTCGCCATGTTGGCCAGGCTGTTCTCAAACTACTGACCTCAAGTGATCCGCACACCTTGGCCTCTCAAAATGCTGGGATTACAGATGTTACAGCCACTGCACCCAGCCTAGTAGAGAGCTTCTTTATTTCTAACTGAAACTTCTTTTGATTTACTGATACTGGCACTCAAATCTGGTTTTAATGTTGTCGTCAGATATTGATGCCTGCATTATTTCATCTTATACATAATTAAGTCACAGAAAATTATTCTTGCCCTTTATCATGCAGTGTTTATGTGTTGCTCTGAGTTTTCCTCAGGCATTCCCTTCTCTCACTGTTGGCCTCCAGATGATCTCCATAAAATCCTTTGCTACAAAGTGCCTTCCAATCTTGTCTACCTAGACCACCTTCTTCATATGATTCTGTTAGCATATTCTCCTTTTCACACATAAGCCCTTGCTCAGAACTGTGTAAGTCTAACAGTAGTTATAATTATATTCAGATATTATTTTAATATCTGAAATATATTTTTGGAAAGTACAGCATTAGTTGACTTTTGCTATAAGAAAATGGAAAGGAATATCTGTAAAAGAAGATAAAAGAAAAAATAGAGGAAGGTTTTAGGAGGACGGCGGAGTAAATGTAAATATGCTGTTGAAGAGAAGTAAATAACACATCCCGATTGTATTTCTTCATTCCACATGTCAATCATGGCTCTGCATAAGAGGGAATAAGCAATAGTGGTGGACAATATGTGTAGGTGGAGAAGCAGTTGGAAAATAAATACATATGAATGTTCGCCATATTTATGTATCTTACTGTATTATAAATATACATATGTAATCACTAATACAATGTGAGGGTTGGGAGGCATTGGTAACTGGCATTATTCTTATAGTTACATAATTATTTTGATAATTATTGTTTTCTAGTGACTTATCTTTGTATATATACTTTTATTTTTATTTAGATTCATTCATACAGTGATTTACTTTTCCTCTAATTAATTATCATATACTATGTCCTTAGGTCTTGTTATACATTGGCACATGAAAATTTATTACATTTGTCCTTGTGGAATTTAAGGAATAAGGAAGTAAATGGTGTAAGAGAAAAGTATTGAATACACAACTGAAAAAAATATATATGAGGGTAAGGCACTAGATATGGGATTAGAAACAGAAGTACATGAAAATTATTTTTTCCTTTCTTTCAGATTTGGAGTCCAGGAATGAGACTAAGCATTTATCTGTAGGAAAAGATATTATTCAAAACACTGGTTCTCAGTGGGAGGTAATGGAAAGTAGCAAGTTATGTGGCCTTGAAGGTTCCATTTTCAGAAATGACTGGCAAAGCAAAAGCAAGATTGACTTACAAGGACCTGAAGTGGGATATTTCAGTCAAATGAAAATCATCTCTGAAAATGTGCCCAGTTACAAAACTCATGAATCTCTTACTTTACCTCGGAGAACTCATGACAGTGAGAAGCCCTATGAATACAAGGAATATGAGAAGGTCTTCAGTTGTGACTTAGAGTTTGATGAATATCAGAAAATACATACTGGTGGAAAAAACTATGAATGTAATCAATGTTGGAAAACCTTTGGGATAGATAACTCCAGTATGTTACAACTGAATATTCATACTGGTGTGAAACCTTGTAAATATATGGAATATGGGAATACATGTAGTTTTTATAAAGACTTTAATGTATACCAGAAAATTCATAATGAGAAGTTCTATAAATGTAAGGAATACAGAAGGACCTTTGAAAGAGTTGGAAAAGTTACTCCACTTCAAAGAGTTCATGATGGTGAGAAACACTTTGAATGCTCATTCTGTGGGAAATCCTTTAGAGTGCATGCACAACTTACTCGACATCAGAAAATCCATACTGATGAGAAAACTTACAAATGTATGGAATGTGGCAAGGACTTCAGATTTCATTCACAGCTTACCGAACATCAGAGAATTCATACTGGTGAGAAACCCTACAAATGTATGCACTGTGAGAAGGTTTTTAGAATTAGTTCACAGCTCATTGAACATCAGAGAATTCACACTGGTGAGAAACCTTATGCATGTAAGGAATGTGGGAAGGCTTTTGGAGTATGTAGAGAACTTGCTCGTCATCAGAGAATTCATACTGGTAAGAAACCCTATGAATGCAAAGCATGTGGAAAGGTCTTTAGAAATAGTTCATCCCTGACTAGACATCAGAGGATTCATACTGGTGAAAAACCCTATAAATGTAAAGAATGTGAGAAAGCATTTGGAGTAGGTAGTGAACTTACTCGACATGAAAGAATTCACAGTGGTCAAAAACCTTATGAATGTAAGGAGTGTGGAAAGTTCTTTAGACTTACGTCAGCCCTTATTCAACATCAAAGAATTCATAGTGGTGAGAAACCTTATGAATGTAAGGTATGTGGGAAGGCCTTTAGACATAGTTCAGCCCTTACAGAACATCAGAGAATTCATACTGGAGAAAAACCCTATGAATGCAAGGCATGTGGGAAGGCCTTTAGACATAGTTCATCCTTTACCAAACATCAGCGCATTCATACTGATGATAAACCCTATGAATGTAAGGAGTGTGGGAATTCCTTTAGTGTTGTTGGGCATCTTACTTGCCAACCGAAAATTTACACTGGTGAGAAATCATTTGACTGAAATAAATGTATAAAGTGGTTTTTTATTTCTGATTTTCACAGGAAAATACTGTGGATGGATTTAATAGGTAATCAAGGCAATTCAGTATCTCCCTCTCTTAAAGTCTGTTTTTAGACTTCATGGTCATTCTGTATGTAGACGTAGAATTGCTTAGTCATAGCTGATATATACTTATAGCTTTGTTAGATGTTGCCAAATATTTCTCCTTTTTATGTTAAAAAGTTTTTTTCATGAGTTTCTCATCCTGGCATGTTTTGTTTACAATAGCTTTTGATGTTTGTATTATTGCTCTTTTGACTATTCAGTTTTTTAATTGTAATATTACTTCAATATCTTTTCTGCATTGTAATTCTTTGCTTGTGATATCTATACTTACTTATTTTCCTCCACAGAGTTAGCACTCCTAGTCAGATACAATGTATTTTTACAGTCTTACAGCTCATCATTTTGTGTAATGTTGTTTTGTTTTGTTTTAAATGATAGAAGTGTGATCTCCTTTCCATTTTCATCCAATTGTTGACTTCTCTTTAAATTTCTACTTTATTTTGATACAACATATTCCCCCCAAAAAAACACATACATAGGAACTGGTTATATTCCACCATAACACACACACACACACACACACACTATATACATATAGTGTATATACACATATAGTGTATATAGTGTATGTGTGATGTATACTATACATATCACATATACTATATGTGTGTATATAGTGTGTGATGTATATGTGTGTGATGTATACTATATATGCCCACACATGCACTACATAACACACTATATATATATATATATATACACACACACACACACAATATATGTATATATAGTATATACACTATATACTGGGCACTATATATATATAGTGTGTATGTGTGTTATATTGGAATATAACCAGTTCCTTTAAGCAGTCTTTTTACCTGCAGGCTATACCAACCAGGATCCAAATGAAGAGAACTCTTTTAAATATTTGATAAAACTACTCACCCAGTAAGTCTCTTAAAATTTATCATTCTCTTAAAGTATCACTCTAAAATTTGTCAAACACCTTTAAAAGGGGAGAAAAAATGACCACTGAACTTACATTAAGAGAATTTACAACTATATATTAACATGGCTTCAATTGTTTTTTTAATCTATTATCATTATTTTTCTTTTTATTCCCTCTCAGAGTTGACTTACTAGGTTTGGGCATTTCAACAATCAGCAGACCTTCTTTGGTTTAACTAATCTCATTTAACTCCAAAATCATCTCTCTCTTAGGACTGCTGACTTGGTTATGCAGTCAATGAGATCACGAGCCACTGGTTATTGGATTTTTTTTCTTTTTTTTTAGACAGAGTTTTGCTCTTGTTGCCTAGGCTGGAGTGCAGTGGCGCAGTCTTGGCTCACCTCAACCTCTGCCTCCCAGGTTCAGGCTATTCTCCTGCTCAGCCTCCTGATTAGCTGGGATTACAGGCATGCGCCACCATGACCGGCTAATTTTATATTTTTAGTAGAGACGGGATATCTCCGTGTTGGTCAGTCTGGTCTCAAACTCCCGACCTCAGGTGATCCACCCGCCTCAGCCTCCCAAAGTGCTGGGATTACAGGCATGAGCCACCGCACCCAGCCTGGTTATTGGATTTATTTATTTATTTTGAGATAGAGCCTTGCTCTGTCACCAGGCCGGAGTGCAGTGGTGTCATCTCAGATCACTGCAACCTCCACCTCCCAGGTTCAAGCGATTCCCCTGCCTCAGCCTGCCAAGTAGCTGGGATTACAGGCATGCGCCACCATGCCCAGCTAATTGTATTTTAGTAGATATGGAGTTTCACCACGTTGGCCAAGACAGTCTCGATTTCCTGACCTTGTGATCCCCCTGCCTCGGCCTCCCAAAGTGCTGGGATTACAGGCATGAGCCACCACGCCTGTCCGGTTATTTGATTTTTATAAGAAAATTTTACTATTATTTTCAGATAAATTTATGTCACTGTCATTCATTACATTTTAATTTTTGAAACTGATGTCTTTCCCAGAATTTATGTACTCTATAACGGTGTGAATGATTACCAGTATTAAGCCATTTTCTCATCTGATATATTGAGCTATGTTTTATGTAAGTATTGCTTATTCAAGTAGTTTTAAAAGATATGTAATTGGTTGTTGTTTCATGTCCTACACAGTAAGAACAAGAGTATGTTAACCTTTTTGTCAGGATATTTGCTATTTCATATCTTTGAAATAGAGTAGTAGCTCTATTTCTAACTAAATTCTATTTATGTAACAACACAGCTAATTTACTCTTGGATCTCATTCTCCCTTTTTATCCTGAGTTACCATCAGTGCTAATGTTCCTCTTTTGGGTATAGTTCTCCAGGAGAACTTGTCCTATATTTCTTTGTGTGTGTTTTTTTCCTTCCAGCTTAAACAAATTAAAACTAAATATCTAAACCTTGTATACAGACATTAAAATTAGTGAGAGAAACAAAATATCCTTGTGTCTTGGCTTTTACTTTTTGAAGTCATTAACAAATAATAAATTAATGAATAAAATGTGTCCTTATTATGTTTTCCTTGTTTGTAGTTACAGCTATATTTTTATCATATTAACATTTTTCACTTAACTTCGTAATGAACTTATGGCATTTCACACTTACTCGAAACCATAATATAATTATTATTGGTGGTATTACTGTTTGGTTTTTACTATTTTTACTCAAAAACATAAAACTTCACCATTCTTTCCATTTTCATTTGCCCCTTTATTCTTTCTGACTTTTCTCTAAGCCTGCATAGGAGCTTTATTCTCATATTCAATAGGATAGGATATTGCAGTCTCATCCTGTTTTCTGCTGTCCTGCACCATTAAATTTTATATGTCCTTGAAGGAATTCAATTTAATGGCAACTAATATATGTATGTTAGGGACAGGTAAAGAGTCTGTGACTGAGATTTCTGGAGTTATATAACCCCTGCGCCACCCCCCACCCCAACTCCAACTTGCCAGAATTCACCCCTTAACCTGCAATGTGATTGTATTTGGACATAGGGCAATGAGGACATAAGAATGTGATTCTAATTTGATACAAATGGTGATCTTATGAGAAGAGGAAGGAGAGACGTCTCTTCCTATGCTCACACACAAAGGAAAGTCCACATGAGGACACAAGGAGAAGCCAAGAGAGCCCTTACCAGGAATTAAACCTGCTAATCCCTATTTTAATTAGAACAGTGAGAAAATAAATATCTGTATTTAAGCCTCACAGTCTATGGCATTTTCTTACAACACCCTAAGCA